GCAATGACCTGAACAAGAGGGTACAGGACCTGAGTGCTGGTGGCCAGGGCTCCCTCACTGACAGTGGCCCTGAGAGGAGGCCAGAGGGGCCTGGGGCTCAAGCACCCAGCTCCCCCAGGGTCACAGAAGCGCCTTGCTACCCAGGAGCACCGAGCACAGAAGCATCAGGCCAGACTGGGCCTCAAGAGCCCACCTCCGCCAGGGCCTAGAGAGCCTGGTGTTGGGTCATGCTGGGAAGGGAGCGGCAGCCCAGCCAGGCCTGGCCCATAAAAGGCTCCCATGCTGAGCAGCCCATTGCTGAAGCCAGGATGTTCTGACCTGGCTGGCATCTGGCACTTGCAATTTTGGATTTTGTGGGTCAGTTTTACGTACATAGGGCATTTTGCAAGGCCTTGCAAATGCATTTATACCTGTAAGTGTACAGTGGGCTTGCATTGGGGATGGGGGTGTGTACAGATGAAGTCAGTGGCTTGTCTGTGAGCTGAAGAGTCTTGAGAGGGGCTGTCATCTGTAGCTGCCATCACAGTGAGTTGGCAGAAGTGACTTGAGCATTTCTCTGTCTGATTTGAGGCTCAGACCCCTCCCTGCCCTTCAGAGCTCAAGACAAGTAATACACCCAGGTCTTGACTGCATTTGTCTTGTGAGCAGGGCTTGCTTGGTCAGCTCAGGCCCTCCTAGCTGCTCTGGAGGCTCCTTTGATTCTCTAGACCTGGAAAAGGTGTCCCTAGGCAGAGCCCTGGCAGGGCGCTCAGAGCTGGGGATTTCCTGCCTGGAACAAGGGACCTGGAGAATGTTTTTGCGTGGGATGATGTGCTGGTCAGGAGCCCCTTGGGCATCGCTTCCCCTGCCCTTTGGTAGTGCCAGGACCAGGCCAATGATGCTTCTCAGTAGCCTTATCATTCACAGGTGCCTCTCTAGCCTGCACAAATGATTGACAAGAGATCACCCAAAGGATTATTTCTGAAGGTGTTTTTTTCTTTATTTCTTTTTCTTTTTTTTTTTTTTTCTTTTTCTTTTTTTTTTGCACATGACAGTGTTTGTATTGAGGACCTTCCAAGGAAGAGGGATGCTGTAGCAGTGGTGCCTGGGTGCCTGGCCTCCAGTGTCCCACCTCCTTCACCACCCCACTTGGCTCCTTTGCCATCTTGATGCTGAGGTTTCCTGTTTGGTGAGATCAGGTTGTTTGTGGTAAAAGAAAGGAAAGGGCTTCTGATGGCTTTGCCACAAGCTTACCTGTGGGTTTCAGTCCTGAGAGGCCACCACCAGTTCCCATCAGCACTGTCTCCATGCAGCAGTTGCTGGGTCCCATGTCCAGCTGCCTCTTTGGCTTCATGGGTTTTTCTGCTTCCTGCCCCCACCCCCACATGTGCAATCCTCAAGATTTGTCCTGATTCTATTTCCTGGCACCTCCCTGCCTGTCCTTGGGGATTCTACTTCTTCCTGTGTGGGAGCCCATAGCTGTTGTCTAACAGGTAAGAAATGAAATTGAACTATTGACTGGGCCCCAGAAATCCATAAAATGGCTGCAGACAGTTGTTTCTGTGTCCTGTTCTACCCCCACTCCAGTACATAACTACTATGTACTGTGTAGAGCCATTCTATATGCTGAATGTTCTGCTGTTGCAAACTTGCCAGGGTATTAGCCAGTGTTTGTGCCAAGCAGTTTTCTGGGACAACAGAATGACTCAGACCAAGATGGATAGGATGGTTAGGGCTTTGCTTCTTGCTGTTTTTCTTTGAAGCTAGTTCATTGTCCTGCAGGTCCCTTCATCTTCCATACCTAGCCCACTCTTTTAGCCCTTACCTTAAATCTCTCAGATAAGTTGGTTCACAAAGAATGTTAAGTACTGAATCATGTGTGACTGAGACCAGAGATGGCAAATGAATGGCACACCATTTCTCCTTCTCCTGCCCCAGGGCAGGTACCACTGATCTGCATCAGAGTTGCCTGCTATTCTCTGGTGTATCCTTCACATCTAGGTGCCCTCAAGCAGCTGTGTGAGTGTTGAGATCTCTGCCATCTCTGGCTGAGATACTGCTGTCCTGTGAAGTGTTTCCCATGACCTTTTTCTTCCCCTTTGAATCCCTCTGTCTGGAGTAGTCCTTGCCTCTTCCTGCTCCAGTAGGGCCTTTTCCCTACCCCAGCCCCTGTGCCAGGCTAAGCTGGTACAAGAGCTGCCAACCTCACAGAGTGTTTGCTAGGCGAGAGAGGTGCAGGGAAGAGGCAGAGGTATGCACCTTCCCCCTTGAAGAGAGGGGAAAGGCCTACAGTGGCCCACATAATTGCCTGACTCACACTTCAGCTACCTCTTAATGCCTGTGGAGGGACTGGAGCTGCTGGATCCCAGTGTGGTGGTGTAGGAGGCCACAGTGAGCAGGTGGCCCCAGCTGGGTTTCCCAGGTCAGGAATGTGGGCCCCAGGCAAGGTGCAGCCTTTGCTCACAGCTCCATCCATGTCTAGACCTTCAGGCCAGTCTGCAGATGAGGTTCCCTACCTTTTTCTTCTCTTCATTGACCAAATCAACCAATCACTACAGCTGCTCTGCTTCTGCTTTCCAAAGTAGCCCAGGTCCTGGGCCAGATGCAGGGGAGGTGCCTATCCATGAGTGAAGGCCAGTGTCTTCCTCACCTGGGTGGGTCCCACACTTGTGACCTCAGTTTTAGGACCAAGATCTGTGTTGGTTTCTTAGATTGCTAGCTTTTCCTCCAGGGGACCACAGCAGGTGAAGCTCAAGAGCGCATGGCTCTGCTAATAGTAAATTGTTTTCAGGGCCTTGTCCAGCTGAGAGCTTCATGTCCACCAGATTCTGAGAGGTGTCAGCAGCACTTTTTTTTTTTATTTGTTGTTTGTTTTCCATGAGGTTATCGGACCATGGGCTGAGCTCAGGCACTTTCTGTAGGAGACTGTTATTTCTGTAAAGATGGTTATTTAACCCTCCTCCACCCCATCACGGTGGCCCTGAGGGCTGACCCGGAGGCCAGTGGAGCTGCCTGGTGTCCACGGGGGAGGGCCAAGGCCTGCTGAGCTGATTCTCCAGCTGCTGCCCCAGCCTTTCCGCCTTGCACAGCACAGAGGTGGTCACCCCAGGGACAGCCAGGCACCTGCTCCTCTTGCCCTTCCTGGGGGAAGGGAGCTGCCTTCTGTCCCTGTAACTGCTTTCCTTATGGCCCAGCCCGGCCACTCAGACTTGTTTGAAGCTGCACTGGCAGCTTTTTTGTCTCCTTTGGGTATTCACAACAGCCAGGGACTTGATTTTGATGTATTTTAAACCACATTAAATAAAGAGTCTGTTGCCTTACTTGTTTCTCTCCTGACCTGTGTATTCCTTTGTTTCTGGATCTGATCCATTCAGCCCCTTCCATCATCACTGACTTGTTCAGGTCTGCTGCAGAGCGCCCATGGTGGTTCCCTGGTATCTTACATATTCCACAGTGTCTTTGAGCAGTCGCCACAGCCTCAGGATGCTGGCATATTCACTTGAGCTGCCTGAGTGGAGCCCTTGGCAAAGTTGGCAAGACCCTTGCCTCAGAGAGGATCACACACACACAAAAAAGTTTTCCCTGACCTGGGGGCTCACAGGCTAGTGAAGGGAAAAGGTACTTTTAGCTATAGACAGGTCAATGGTGCTGAGAGCAGAGAGGAGGCCCCTGCCCCCTTCAGCAAGGTGAGGGGGTGATACCTGGAATGGCCTTCTGAACCACAGGGCAGGTAGAAGATGAACGTCATTTAGTGATTAAATGGTACAGCTGGGAAGCAGGTCCATGGGACTGGGAGAGGGGGTGAGGCTGGGCCCAGAGTCTGGGTACCAGGTTAAGGAATGTGGGCTAGATCCAGAGGGCAGGGGGGGCAACTGAAGGTGTTTCAATAGGAAATTGATAGGCTCCAGCAGTAAGGCAAAAGGCATGGAGCCAGGCATAGGCCATTTGAGGCCCAGGTTAAGAGGGGTGGACACTCATCACTGCTATTTGGGTCTGAGCTGTGGGTAGGCTCCTATAGCCCTGGCCTGCCCAAGGGAATTCACAGGGGCCTCTAATTGTATGCATTCCTTAAGGAGAGCACATTCTCTGTTCAGTTTTTACACCCCCCATTTACCCACCTCAAGCATGGGACTCCTATATGGGAGACATGCTGCTGGTGGCCTCACCCAGCACCCTGTTCTCTCTGGGTCCTGGGTTGGTCAGGCACAAAGGATGATATGTGCTGAATGCCCAGGAAATGGCAGAGACAACCCACCTGCCCTTCCCTCCAGGCCTCCACAAATAGATGTGCCCACAATGACTGTGACAGTCCCAGCAGAGCCTCTGACCCTTCTAGCTGGGTCCTGATACATGTTTTCCATGCTGGCCATGTTATTTCTAGTCGCAGATCCTCTGGAGGGTGTGGGGGGGGTGCCGCCCCAACTCTTGGAGATTCCAAGCAAAGCAGCTCTGAGAATAATGAGGTTTCTGACCCCCCAGTGAAGCAGCTGAGGATGGGAACCACAGGGGTGCTCCCTCTGTCAGCAGCATTACCACTGTCTACTCTAGCAGCTCCGGTGGGGAAGGAGAGGGATTTCTGTTGTCCCCAGTCTGGGCCCCTGGTTATTGAAAAAGTTCGGAATTACTCTTTACCCTTGTGGAGTGTTCTGAGTGTTGGAAGTACCCAGGAAGAAGCCCTGAGCAGGTGCCCTCAGGAGCAGTGCCCATGGCTCCCCACATCAGCCAAGAGGCCCAACCCCAGGAAGCCACTCCTGCCCGGGGATGGGGAAGGTGGGCTGGGTGGCTGTGTGCACTGCCCTGGGCCAGCTCACTTGAGCCTGCTGAGCCGCCTGGCCAAACATGAGCCTCTCTCCTGTTGTATCAGATGCTGTTCTGGGGACCTGCGCCAGGAGCCTCTGCCAGGGCTTTAAATAGCTGCCCCCATTGATCTGGCTGCAGGCAGCAGCAGTCACACTGGGTCAGCCTCCATCAGGTGCTCAGGTTTCCCTGAGGACTGGAGTCAGGTGCCAGGGAATCGCGTGGTCTACCTTATGACCTGGTGCTCCCCACACCTGTCTCCTAGGCCTGGGGGGTGGGGAGGACTCCTGTCACTTCATCTGCGGCAAAATACAGCCCCCACCACTTACCAGAGAAAACTGTCTGGCATTGTAGAGAGAGGGGTTTTGCCCTCAAAAGACTGTTGCTTACTTTCAGTAGAATGGGGAATGACACTGGTATCTTCCTTAAGGGTTGTTATGGGGATGAAATGTATGTAAAGTGCTCAATAGGGCACTGGACTCACTCCATTGATGGCTGTCTTTGCTCGAAGTGTCTTCCTGATGCTGCTGCTGTTGCTGCTTGTGCTTCTTCTGTGCTTACATTCTCTCTCTCTCACTCACTCACTCTGTCTCTCCTCTCCCCCGCCCCACCCCCTTTCTGACAAAGCCACCACCATTTTGTAAGGAACTGTAGCTTCTCTCTGAAACTGCCGGGAAAGGGAAAATCTTTTTAAAATAGACATCACACAACCAACAGGGTCCCCTAGGTTCAGGCGGGGAGGTGAGGTCGAGTGAGAGGAACTGCTTAGCATACGCGGGGATGCTCCTCCCATCTCACCCCACCGCGCTAAGGAGAAGGTCACTTTCTCTTTAAATGCAAATGAACTCCCTCCAGCTTAGCTTTCACCCGGTGGTGTTCCCGGGAGGAGAGGGCGGAGGGCGGAGGGAACTTGCACCGAAGCATCACTCGAGACCCCAAACCTCCAGGTCAGTAGCCCCCTGAGGGAGTGAGGGCGGGGGCGGAATGACGCGGGTCTGACGCTCTGTCTTCGAGCGCGGCTGCGGAGCTGAGCGATGAGTTTGGCACATGGCTTTGGAGCCCGGGCTTGGGAAATAGATCCCCGGTCGCCCCAGCCGCTCCTGGGGAGCACAGGCTCCGGCTCCAGTTCTTCTATCAGGTCCCTAATTGGGTCAAGCTGCTGCACGGAGAGGCAGAGGATGCGCTCCTATCTCCCCTCCCCACACCCGCAGACCCCGTCAGTGGCAGCCAGCTATGTGTCAGTGTAAATGCTTAAGCGCCACCCACCCCCCCAACCCCCCCAGTCCCAGAATTCGAAGTTAGGCTCGGTAGCAGCAGCCTGGAATGAGACCCCCAGAGGAGGGAACCCCAGCCGACCGGAGGCTTGGGGGGCGCTGCTGGACCGGGGACCTCGGAGCAGCCCAGCCACAGGCGCAGCCTTTGTCGGAGGCCCAGGCAGCCAGCGGCCAACCACCCAGTCCACCCTGGCTGCAGCTGAAGCCCAGCAGGGACTTTCCGACTGGGAAAAATGAAGCAGCTGAAAGCACACCCGCGGGACCTATAGGGAGTCCCTAATATTTTCGGTTGGGGGTGGGTGGAAGTGGAGGGATGCCGGTGTCTATGTGGGGGAAACCCACAATGAACCCTGCCCTGTATGCTGCGGCTTCTCCTACAATTACCCACACGCTGGGGCTTTCCCAGGCGCCCCTACCTGCACCTTGTCCCCCTCCCATGCTGACAGGGTTTGTTAGCATCTGCTTAGGCCCCTGATAAATAGAATAGGGTTTAGTTAAGACATCCCTAATCTTCGGCTGGGCTTCTGCAGCTCACCTCCGTCTTGTCTCCCACTACATTTCCTCTGCCAGCCCCGCCCCCCAGCCACCGTGACAGGAAGCCCCAGTAGCGCCAAGATAGTTGTGACTGGTCCCACCCTTTCAGGAGGGGCCTAGGTTTTCAGGCAGAAGGGGAATTAGGTTGGGCCTTAGAAGGTCCTTCAAGTGTACATCCACGATCCCAGCAGCAGACACTGGCATCTGGCTCTGCCCCTACCGTATAGATGAGGTGACAAGCTGGAAGGTCCCAGGGCCCTTCCTTGGTGCAGCTCTCAGGGATTTCTGGGTGAAGGGCTAACTTTGCCCCTGGCTATCTTTGTGGGGTTGCTTCCCTCCTAGGCCTGAGGCCCAGCCAGCGCCCAATGGATGACAAAAAGAAGAAACGGAGTCCCAAGCCCTGCCTGGCCCAGCCAGCCCAGGCCCCAGGCACACTACGGAGGGTCCCTGTGCCTACCAGCCACAGCGGCTCCTTGGCCCTAGGACTTCCTCATCTGCCATCCCCCAAGCAGCGGGCCAAGTTCAAGAGGTGGGTACAGAAGGGAAGGAAAGGAGGAGGGACCTGTGATCATGGTCATGTCCACCCCACCCAGAGTAGGCAAAGAGAAGTGCCGCCCAGTCCTGGCTGGAGGTGGAAGCGGCTCTGCAGGCACGCCCCTGCAGCACTCCTTCCTGACCGAGGTGACTGATGTCTATGAGATGGAGGGGGGACTCCTGAACCTGCTCAATGATTTCCACTCTGGCCGGCTGCAGGCCTTCGGTGAGTCCTGGGGGCTGGTTTCAGCGGGTGTGTTCCCAGGGTTCAGACAGGGGCTTCGTTCCAGGGAAGGAATGCTCCTTTGAGCAGCTGGAGCACGTTCGGGAGATGCAGGAGAAGCTAGCCCGGCTGCACTTCAGCCTGGATGTGTGTGGGGAGGAGGAGGACGATGAAGAGGAAGAGGATGGGGTCACTGAGGGGCTGCCAGAGGAGCAGAAGAAGACAATGGCTGACCGTAACCTGGACCAGCTGCTTAGCAATGTGGGTTCATGTCTGGGTGCTTTGGTTCCTGGACAGAAGCCTCCCTTTTTCTCTTTGTTGGCAGCTGGAAGACCTCAGTAATTCTATGTATCCTTTCCAAGGAACCCGTCTATGTGTGTGTGTTCCTGAGAGGTCAGTTTCCTCCTCTCCAGCCCTCCAGGAGTATTCACACACAACCAACTTCCCCACCTCTTGCAGTCCTGTCAGATTTAGCCACAGACTGCCCAAACCCAGGTACAGGAATTTAGAATTTCCCCAAAATTAGAAGAAAAGTGGTTGTAGGGGATGTTTTACTACTGATCAAAATCTTTGTGAGTACTTTAGCTGACATCAATCATAGCAAAGCTTGTCCGATGTCCTCCTATCCTTTCAGCATTGAACAATTATTTTTACTAATTTACACTACCACCTCACCTGGTCCTCAGTCAGAAACAGCGCGAGTGCGCGCGCACACACCCCAGTGTGTCTGACCTGCACGATCTGGATGAAGAGAGAGGGGGTGAGAGAGGGCAGGCGGGGACTGCAACCTCAGTCCACAGACGGCCCGAGACCCTCGTCCCCGGCCCTTTGCACAGGTGAGGGAACTAAACCTGTGCAAGATGGGAGACCGGGGTGGGAGGAAGGACTGGTCCAAAGCGCCACGATCCTTGACGGGCACAGCCAGAAGCTGCACCTGGCCGAGAACGCCGAGCCTGAGGAGCAGTCCGCTGCGTAGGCGTCCCACGCAGGCCCACACTGCCCCTCTCATTCTCTTCAAACTGTGACTTTTTACAGACTCGGGCGGGTGTTCTGCGGCCCCCCAGGTGCTATGGGGGAGGGGGGCGTTGAATGGAATTAAACCAGAAAGAAAGCAAGCGGCTCCGTGTCCTGCTTCCCCTCCTTGCGC